ATTGTAATATTACAAAAGGTGATGGAAGTCAAAGACAATTTACTGTACCTCAAGAGAGTAGCGGTAGGATCAGAAGAATTTCCCAAATGTGTTCACAGACCAAAACTGGGGGAAAAGCAGGGTAGTTTCCTGGTAAGACGAACAGCACATGACAAGGCAGAGATATTAAAAAGTAAGGTACGCTTCCAGGACGAGTTCATTATTCCTGAAGGGAGAAGGCAATAAGGGTGGAAAAACTGGGCCGAGAGGGGAATCCAGGTTGGTGATGCCCCTGGAGGGCAGGTAATTCTTACTAATTTCTGTATTTTCTGCTGCTGGCACAAAACGTGACCCATACGTTTGCAACAAATGGTGAAATAATTCATTCCTGTTGTTAAGCAATAGGGTTGTAGAAATATTTGAGCAGTAAACATGCTACAGTGAAAGGATTCTCGGATTTGGAGTCAGGAGACCTGAAGCACTCTTTTGACTAATGACCTGTGTTTTTTTACTGGTTTTACAACTTACCTGCTGCCTGGCCTTACCAAAGTACTGATATATTGAGTCTCTTGACCCATAAAACAGGGGTAACAACTAACAAGCGATTATTAAAGAGTTGGCGCTAGTAAAGTACGCAATAAAAACAGCGGCTGCAGCTGCTAAATTCTCCTTTAGGTCTTTTTCCATACTTGCGAAATGACAGGGCAACAAATTTCCTTCCAACCACCACTGAGAAAGTATACCACGTTTGCCCAAGGACAAAAAGGCCCCGCCCGGCCCGCGCCACACAGGTCACCTACGCAGAATGCAGTCCTGGGGGGTTCCACTTGTGTCGCTCAGCGATGGAGGGCGCGATCGATGACAGGCCACTCCAGAGACGGACCTAGATAGGTTCGCATGAGGCCGAGCCGAATTTCACCAAAAACCAGTTTACACCACCTCCCGATTTGTCCACACGAAAAGCCATGGAATAGCTGAGGGAAAGGAAACCGGAAGTAGCGTGGGCCGTGAGGAACGGGAAATGACCTCAGCACGTCGGAAGTGTACTCGTTTCCAAGGCGACGGCCCTGCTGCCTCTCCAGCCAAGTGGCTGGAGTCGGGAGGCTGGAAAGAGACTCCGAGAAAGTACCAGCGGAAGGCGGCCGCCGCTACGGCGATTCGCAGGGAGTAGCAGACGAAGACGGTGGCCGCCGCACTAGCCACCACGTGTGGAGGATAAACGGTCTACACGGCCATTCCGGCGCCGAGTCTAGGGAAAGAGTTAGCGACGACGGGGAAAGAAAATGTGAAGAGAGCGACCGCCGCTCCAGGGTCGCTGCAGGAAGCCTAAGTGCAGACGCCGGCTTCTCCCGCAGTGACTTGAGAAGGGTCAGTGAAAACCTCGGCCACTGCCGCAGCGTCTCTAGGGAGAGAGTTAGGGGAGATAGTGGCCACAGTCACAGCTGCTCTTGGGAGAGAGTTAGGGGAGACAGCACCTTCTGCAGCAGCGACGTGAATTTTAGTGAAGTTGGAGGCCACCAAACTACCGACTCCAGGGGAACAGCCAGAGAAGACCGAGGCCTCCGCCTCAGTGGTCCTTGGGAGGGAGTCAGTGACATTCGGGACCCGCGAACTAGTGACTTCGGGGATAGAGTCAGTGACGATCGCAGTCGCCGCTTCAGTGGCTCCTGGGAGGGAGGGAGTGTCGAAGGCGGCCACAGCGTTGGTAGTTCTTGGGAGGAAGTAAGTGGAGACCGCGGCTACGCAGCCAGCGACTCCTCTGGTGTGAGCGGCAGTGAAGACGCCAGCTACCGCTTCAGTGGCTTTTGGGAGAGAGAAAGTGAAGACGAAGGTTTCCGCTGCAGCTTCTGGGAGAGAGCAAGAGAGGACCTTGGGCCCCGTCCTAGTGACGACGGAGAAGAGGGCCGCTGCCGCTGCAGTGGCTCGTGGGTGAGAGCAAGTGAAGACCGCCGCAGCATCAGGGGCCTGGACTCAACTCCTCCCCAGAGTCGGAGGTGTTGCGCCATGCCCGGGGTGGCCAATTCAGGCCCCTCCACTTCCTCTAGGGAGACTGCAAACCCCTGTGAGTCAGACTGTCATTGGCCTTCATCTCTGAGTACATTGTAAGTAATTTGATTTTTCAATAGGTTCCAGGAAGAAGGTGCATTTTGGCAGCATACATGATGCAGTACGAGCTGGAGATGTAAAGCAGCTTTCAGAAATAGTGGTACGTGGAGCCAGCATTAATGAACTTGATGTTCTCCATAAGTTTACCCCTTTACATTGGGCAGCACATTCTGGAAGTTTGGAGGTAAGAAACTATACATATCACTAAACTGAGGTTTTATCACTTGTTAACATGGTTATTTTCTTAGTGTCTTCATTGGCTGCTCTGGCATGGAGCTGATATCACACACGTAACAACGAGAGGTTGGACAGCATCTCACATAGCTGCAATCAGGGGTCAGGATGCTTGTGTACAGGTAATAATATTACTTTTTTCAGTAAGTTCAATATGTAAAGTCTTTCCTATTTCTCTATTTTTAGGCTCTTATAATGAATGGAGCAAATCTGACAGCCCAGGATGACCGGGGATGCACTCCTTTACATCTTGCTGCAACTCATGGACATTCTTTCACTTTACAAATAATGCTCCGAAGTGGAGTGGTGAGTGACTCCTGTTAATATGTGCTAATGTGAGAAACTAAGTCCTTGTGAATGTTACCTCTAGGATCCCAGTGTGACTGATAAGAGAGAATGGAGACCTGTGCATTATGCAGCTTTTCATGGGCGGCTTGGCTGCTTGCAACTTCTTGTTAAATGGGGTTGTAGCATAGAAGATGTGGACTACAATGGAAACCTTCCAGGTATTTTAAATAAAGCAAATATTTTAGTTTTTAACAGGCCTGATCAAATCACTTTGCTATTTAGAACCTCCTTAGATCCCTGTGGAGCCTCTGATTCCTTGGCTTGGCATGCTGGACTTACATAATTTGGCACCTACCTACCTGCATGGCCTCATCTTTCTATATCTTTACACTACTGTCCAGGATCATTTTGTTTTTTTCTGAAGGTCGTCTTTCAGTGTTCATTTAGTGAAGTCTTTTGGTATGAACTCTTTCAATTTTTGTGTATCTGAAAATTTATTTTGTTCTCATTCTTTTTACTTTGTATTTTGTAAGTTTTTTTTTTTAAAGTAAAATTTAAATTGAAGTCTCAAAAAACAAAAAGCCCCTCTCTCGGCGCTGCCTACGGAGGTGGCAGCCATCTCCTCCTCAGCATCATGGCCACCCTCAGACCCCTTGTGAAGCCCAGGATCATCAAAAAGAGAACTAAGAAGTTCTTCCGGCACCAGACTGACTGATATGTCAAAATTAAGTGTAACTGGCAGAAACCCAGAGGTATTGACAACAGGGTTCGTAGAAGGTTCAAGGACCAATCTTGATGCCCAACATTGGTTGTGGGAGCGACAAAAAAAACAAAGCACATGCTGCCTACTGACTTCTGGAAGTTCCTGGTCCACAACATCAAGGAGCTGGAAGTGCTGCTGATGTGCAACAGATCTTACTGTGCTGAGATGTTTCCTCCAAGAACTGCAAAGCCATCGTGGAAAGAGCTGCCCAGCTGTCCATCGGAGTCACACCAACCCCAACGCCAGGCTGCGCAGTGAAGAAAATGAATAGACAGCTCATGTGCATGTTTTGTGTTTAAATAAAACTGTAAAAACTGCAAAGAAAAACCAAAAAACAACAACAAAAAATTATTTTGTGTTAGGCTTCCTTCGCTTTTTCAGACTGCTTTCAATTTCCATTTTCACATATGGTATTATTAGTTTTTTTTTTTAGTTTTAGTCTTTCTGATGGATGTATCTCATTGCAGTTTCAAATTTACATTTTTCCTGATGACTAAAGATGTTGAACATCATTTCGTACGTTTAAAGGCTATTTGGTTTTTTTGTGTGTGTGATGTACTAGTTCAAATCTTTTGCCTATTGGCTGTTAGAGTGTGTCTTTTTCTTATTGAATCATAGGAGTTCTTTATATATTCTAGATACAAGCCCTTTGTCAGTTACGTTTATTACCAATATCTTTTCATGCAAATATCTTTCTAATCTTTCTACTTCATGGCTTGCTCTTTCATTCTTTGGTATTTTTTGATAAATGAGGTTTTAATTATTTTTTTTTTTTGAAATAGAGTCTTGCTCTGTCGCACAGGCTGGAGTGCAGTGGTGCAGTCTCGGCTTGCTGCAACCTCTGCCTCCCGGATTCAAGCGATTCTTCTGCCTCAGCCTCCCGAGTAGCTGGGATTACAGGTGTGCACCACCACGCTTGGCTAATTTTTGTATTTTTAGTAGAAACAGAATTTTAGCATGTTGGCCACGCTGGTCTTGAACTCCTGACCTTGTGATCCACCCACCTCGGCCTCCCAAAGTGCTGGGATTACAGGTGTGAGCCACCGCGCTTGGCCAGAGGTTTTAATTTTAACGTAGTCCATTTTAATAATCTCTTCCTTTGTAGTTAGTCCTTTCTGTACTTTCCCTATTTTGTGATCATGAAGACATTCCTTTATGTTATCTGTTAGAAATTTTATTTATCTTTCATATTTATATTCCCAATCCTCCTAGAACTGACTTTTCCGTGTGTAATACAAGGTAGGGGTCAGTTTTATTTTTGTATTGTCCTTTATCAAATATACTTGATCATTTTTGTTGGTCTTGTCTGGTCATTAAAAAATCCAATTGTTTCTTTAAACATGTATGATTATTTTATTTATAACCAGGTAGAGTATTTATAATAATATAGATGTTAAGAAAGAATGTGGCCTTAGGTCTAGACTGCTTGTGTTCAAATCGCTCTCATAAAATTATTTTTTATTGATAAATGTACATATTTTTGGTGTACATGTGATAATTTGATACATTCATTTGTATCAAATTTGATAATGTATAAAGATCAAATCAAGGTAATTGGGGTAGCCATCCCTTAAATATTTCTTTTATACTAGGAACATTTGAATTATTTTTTTCTAGTTATTTTTAAATACACAATAGATTATGGTTAACTATAATCACCCTACTGATCTGTCAAACACTAGATCTTATTTCTTCTACTCAATTGTATATTTATACCCATTAATCAACTTCTGTTCTTGCTCTCTCCGTGCTACCCTTCTGGCCTTTGGTAATCGCCAATCAATCTACTCTCTATCTTCATGAGACCAGCGTATTTTAGCTCCCACATATGAATGAAAACATATAATATTTGTCTTTCTGTGCTTGACTTATTTTACTTAACATAATGACCTCCAATTCCATCCATCTTGTGGCACTGACAGTATTTCATTCATTTTTGTGTGAATTATATTTCGTTGTGAATATACATTACATTTTCTTTATCCATTCATCACTGATGTGCACTTAGGTTGATTCCATATTTTGGCTATTGTGAATAGTGTGTTAATAAACATGAGAGTGCAGTTATCTCTTTGATACATTGTTTTTTTTTCTTGTGG